GCTAAGGTCAGGAGCCTGGCCAACATGGTGAAACCCTGTCTCTACTCAAAAAAAAAAAGCAAAAATTAGCCTGGCATGCTGGCATGTGCCTGTAATCCCAGCTACCCGAGAGGCTGGGTTGGGAGAACCTCTTGAACCCGGGAGGTGGAGGTTACAGGGAGCCGAGGTCACACCACTGCACTCCAGCCTGGGCAACAGAGTTAAACTCCATTTCAAAAAAAAAAAAAAAATCAGCCATTGAAAAAATTAAAGTTAGTTTTATTGAGTCTTACTGAGGACTGCACCCTGGGAGAGGGTTTCAGAGAGTTTCTGTTAGACTGCGCCAAAGCAGCATTTCAGCCCACAGTTTAGATACAGAGGCAGGCGGTTCTGTGTGTGCTCAGAAGCTATGGTCAGGCACGGTGGCTCACGTCCGTAATCCCAGCACTTTTGGAGGCTGAGGCGGGTGGATTGCTTGAGCTCAGGAGTTTGAGACCAGACTGGGCAAACACGGCAAAACCCCTTCTCTACAAAAAATACAAAAAAAAAAAAAAAAAAAAAAAATTAGCCAGGCATGGCGGCTCTTGCCTGTAGTCCCAGCTACTTGGGAGGCTGAGGTGGAAGGATCACTTGAGCCCAAGAGGTGAGCTGTGATGGTGCCACTGCACTCCAGCCTGGATGACAGAGCGAGACCCGGTCTCATTAAAAAAAGAAGAAGAAAAATTTACATCAAATGTCTTCAGAAGCTACACTAGTGCAAATCTCGCCAAGGTTTGGGTTCGAGGATGCACCTAGTTATATAGATTATAGAGGCATAATCGTCAATCCTGTCAGGTGCTATCTTATGTACAGGAAAAGGCACAGCCAGGATCATTTAACTTATATTTTCTAACAATGCAGTGATTCAGGCAAGAGGCGTGGGAGCCTGTGTTCTGCCCTGCCTGCCATCTTCAAGGCATCCTTCCGTTGGGCTGCCCCCAGTCACTGAGTCAGGGCTTTGTCAGCTTCTGACAAGCAGAAAGAGCAAATGCGGTTTCTTGGGATTGCAACTTGGTCTCACAGTGGCTTAGGCCAGGGTGGGAGCAGTGAACGGAGTCACAAAAGAAATTTTTCAGGTAGCATTCACGGGTGGGTGCTGGATTAGATGCAGGGCTAAGGGCAGGGGAGGAAGCCTGGGTAATGGAAGGCTGCGGGGCCAAGGGGGGACTGGGAATCCTGGAGGGCCAGGTCTGGGGGAGAGTTAGGAGGTCGTGAATTTGGACTTGGATGCTTGTTGAAGCTGATGCATCTTGAGGACATTTGTGGGACACATAGGCTGGGTCAGGGCTGAAAGAGGTGCTGGTTATGGCCGGGGGCAGGGACTCATGCCTGTAATCCCAACAGCCCAGGAGGATGAGACAGGAGGAATGCTTGAGGCCAAAATTTCGAGGCCGGAAGTTCCAGACGAGCCTGGGCAACACAGCAAGACCCTGTCTCTAGAAAAGGAAAGAAAGAACCGCTGGTTGTGGAAGCCAGCCATGGCCCAGAGCTCAGCAGTGTAGGAGAGGAGGGTGCGGGCCTGAGAGAGGCAGCAGGCTTGGCTGGAGAGGCAGAAGGAAAACCAAGGCAGGAGAGTGTCCTGGAAGCTGGGAGAAGGCAGAGGGAGATCGAGGCTTACTTTCTGGCTGAGGGGCCTAGGGTGAGTCACTTTGGGAGGCTTGATTTCCTCCTTGGGTAGAGCTCTCCCACCGGTCTTTCCCCAGCTGTCCTCTCTGACACCACCCCGGCCTGCCTCTTTGTTGCCATGAGAGCTGCCTACCTCTTCCTGCTATTCCTGCCTGGTAAGTGGCTCCTGGGGCAGGGGGTAGCTCCTTGGGGTACCCTACATGCTTTGCCTCCCCACAGCAGGCTTGCTGGCTCAGGGCCAGTATGACCTGGACCCGCTGCCGCCGTTCCCTGACCACGTCCAGTACACCCACTATAGCGACCAGATCGGTAAGGGCCTTGCCGGGTCACCGAGGCCTGGCCCCACCAATTCCACTTTCATCTTTGTTTGCAGACAACCCAGACTACTATGATTATCAAGGTAACGGGCTAGGGGTAGGATAGGACGGGCCGGAGCAGACCCCCTTATCCTCCCCTGGCTGCAGAGGTGACTCCTCGGCCCTCCGAGGAACAGTTCCAGTTCCAGTCCCAGCAGCAAGTCCAACAGGAAGTCATCCCAGCCCCAACCCCAGGTAGGCCCCAGACCCTGCTCCCACCCGTCTCAGTGATGTCTGCCTACCTCTGTCTCCACACCAGAACCAGGAAATGCAGAGCTGGAGCCCACAGAGCCTGGGCCTCTTGGTAAGGGCTTTCTTGACAGCTGGAAAAATGGATGGGCTCCTAGTCTGACCCCACCTGTCACCAGACTGCCGTGAGGAACAGTACCCGTGCACCCGCCTCTACTCCATACACAGGCCTTGCAAACAGTGTCTCAACGAGGTCTGCTTCTACAGGTGAGCACAGATGGGCAGCTGTCGGGAGGATTGGGCTGAGACCTCCCGTGCCCTGTCCCCGCAGCCTCCGCCGTGTGTACGTCATTAACAAGGAGATCTGTGTTCGTACAGTGTGTGCCCATGAGGAGCTCCTCCGAGGTAGGAAGGCCACCTCCCCAAGACCTCCCCTGCCCTGACCCTGCCTCCTTCCTGCCCCCAATAGCTGACCTCTGTCGGGACAAGTTCTCCAAATGTGGCGTGATGGCCAGCAGCGGCCTGTGCCAATCCGTGGCGGCCTCCTGTGCCAGGAGCTGTGGGAGCTGCTAGGGTGGTGCTGGCATCCTGAGTCCTGGCCCTCCTGGGATCTGGGGCCCTCGGGCCCTGCCTGACCTGGTGCTTTTTTCCCCATCCCCATGTTCCTTTTATTCTGTAAAAAGTTAGTGGACTGCAGCCCTGGGGGTTGCAGGCTGCGGTGCCTCAGGCCCCTCCTTCAGCCTGTGGCCACCTCTGGGGCACAATGGGGGCTCCCCACTGCCCAGTCTGCCCCTCGGGTTGGGGGAGTATCCCAGGCCTCTCTGTGGGACCTGGGCCCCTGACGGGCCTTCTCAGCCCGTTTTGAGGACAGACAGTCCCCCGAGGTAGGCTACATCCCCCCACCCCAGCTGGTCTGCTTGGATTTCCTACAGCCCCCGTGGGCATGGACCACCTTTATTTTATACAAAATTAAAAACAAGTTTTTACAAAAGATCAAGTCACTTTTTCGGTGGAGAGCACAGA